GGTGACTGCAGCCCCTTCCCTGGGACCTCATCCCCAAGATCCAATAACTAAAGGATAACTCGTGGTATAGCAGGGCCTCCGCTGGCATTTGTTCCAATGGGTAAATATTCATGCTATAGTAGTTATTAAATAGTTTGGTGCTCAGTTCTGTGTTTGTGAAAACACTACACACTACATCAGCAGAATAGGCTAGGTTAGCTGCAGAAACAAATGGCCCTACACTCTCAGTGGTTGATGACAGCAAACATTTATTTGCCACTCACACTCCATGACCATCAAGGATCTTCCATGGCTCTGCTTCATGTCTTCTCCATGCTGAGACGAGGTTGCTGGAGCAGCCTGTGTCTGGAGTCATCAAGGGAAAGAGAAGGGAAAGAGAATGAATGGTGGCCCCAGTACTGGCTCGGTAGGTGCCAAGCCTACGTGGCACGTGGCACCTTTGCACACACTTCATTGTCTTATTGCTCTCCAGAGCAAGTCCTTGGCCATGCCTGAGTTAGCAGGGCAGGGACACTTCACGGTGCTGAGTAATACTACCTAGTACACGCACAGCATTTTGAAGGTTCCCCTTGGTGATTTCATTACAATCTTCATCGCTCTTGGCCTGGCTGTCCCCCTTTCTTGTAAATTATTCTTGAGTTAATAGCTGTTCTTTGAGATGTGGTTAGTCATTTACACTGAAGTCAATGTGAAACCCTTCACAAATGTGAGAACATTTGAATATTTGAAGGCTGTAGTCTCTGTAGGGAGTTTCCTTAGGAAGGGTGAAACATTTCACCAGCATCAGCCTGGTCTTTCCTCCAGCTAAAAATGTAAAATGTTGGCATAGAAGAGCTCCTTGATGTGGTTTTGGGGTGGCTTTGCTCCCTGGGTCCCTAGTGATGTGGGAGTAGCCACCGAGGCATGTAAGGCTGGCCACACAGGGTGCACTGCGTCAGCCTGTGCCCGACAGGAAGGGAAGAGAAATACGTCAGTTACTCTAACAAGAAGAATTGACTTCCTTCTCTGCAGAGCCGGCTCTGGTCTCTTCTCTTGAAGCAGATGCGAAGGTAGGATGAGAAGGCATGGCTGGCCGTTGCAGTAATATTTTTTGTTGTTTTTGGGTGGTAAAAGGCTCCCCGAATGAGAAAGAATACTCGGAATCAGCGGTGAATTGCAGTGATCTTTCAGAGAAAGCGCCTGTTCAACTTTGTCCTCTCTCAGGTAGGCTTCAAGTTTTATAGATTCAAGCCCACACACAGTTTTCTATTACTTTCCTCTTTTCCAGAGACTCAGAGCCTTGGGGCACTGAGGGATGCCAGTTCTGCCTGTTCATCTGGAACCTGGATCTAAGGAGGGAAGAGGCGTTGCCCCTGCTGGCATAGTCAGGTACCAGCCCAGCCAGGTAAGAACCTAAAGTCCTTGTTGCTTTGTGATTTTCCCTTCATCTAGAGAGGAGGCCTTTGGAGAACAGGTCTTGTGGGTGCTTTGTCAGAGACTAGAAGCCGAGAACATCCCTTTTCAGAGCTCTGGGTTTTCTGTTCCTCATGCAACCTCTGCAGTTGGGATGAATAATATATTTTAATTTTATTTTACAATAGGGAAACTGACAAATATTGAATTCCTGAACTGAGCAATCTTGGCCTGTAGGCCCATGAACTTGGAGAAAAAATTAAATCTTTATTTTTATTAACCTTTAACTCAAATTTAGCATTTTCTTAAAATATGGATATAGGCAAGAAACCACAGTAGAATCAGCAGAACTTGTGACTTTGTCACCAACAGAAATCACAGATATTTTCATACCACATGATATGTTGTAGCTATCTCAAGACATTGTTTCTATTCATCACTACTTTGAAATTCTGGGAGTCCTTAGATCACTGCTAGATCTTAATATTTCATGCATCAAGGAACACATATATTACTATATTACAATTTTTAAATATTTCAGTATAATCAATTTCTTCCTATGTAACACAGCATACCTTATTTTATGCGTTTAAATACGTAGGCTTCACCAGACTACCAAAGATTAAGAAAAAGGTTAAGAACCTTTGCTTAAAGGAAATGCTACCTTAGAGCTCTGTTAGCCTCTCATTCACTAATTTGCCATGGATCATAAATTAATATAATGCAGATTTTTTTTGAAGCCTAGCAAAGGAAGTTTAGCTTTTAAAGCATTGAAAGGACGTCTTATCACTAAGGGATTCCCATAGATTTAATAACAAAAATGGTACTATAGGAAGTATATTGATTTGATCTTCTGCATTTTCTGGATAAAAGGATGTATGCAGAACCTTTCAGCTGTCATTAAACAAAAACAAGAGCTAATGCATAAGGCAGCTCATGAAACTTATTCAAGACTGTAAATAATTGATAGGCTGAGCTTGTGGTGGTGCTGCTTCATACATCCTTAATTGATTAAACATTTTTTGAGTGTTGAAGTTAATGGTAAAAATAATAGCCAACAGTTGGGAATGTCATTTTTCCAGTATTTCTTCAATTAGGGTAATGTACATTAAACACAGACTTTTACGTCCTCTGACCACTAAAGTTATGGAATCCATATTAGGAAAATTCAAGTTTGGAAGTTTGAGGCTTTTAGAAATATGAGAAGTGTTATTTAAGCAAATTTAAAATTTTACATTATCACCGCGAGCAGAAAATGCAAGGGTTTGTGTAGAATATTTTGTCTTTTTGGAAGTAATGCTGCAGAGATACTTAAGCCAAGAAAAATGTTGCCATTTTTTGTTTTCTTTTCTGCAGGTATTGAACGGGCTGAGCTTTTCATGATGGTTCCTGCTGACCTGGAAACATCTTAAATGGAAGGTTAGCTTCTATGAGTCACTGATACTCTTTTTATTGCTATTTCTAAATTTCCTTGGCTTGAAAATTACTTCTGCTTTGCAGAAATTATCTGCTTGCAGCTGTGGATAATTTATAACAATCTCTGGTGAAACCTCAGAAAAGAGATATGCTTTTGTCTTAGATGGATGTCAGCAGCTGCTGCAGAACCCGGTGAAAACACCCCCCGGGTAGCACGAGGCTCTGCGAGCCGTAACTCCGACAAACGCAGAACTTCTTGAGGCTTTCTTCTTCTAAGGAGTATGACACAGTTAAAAAGGAAAAAAGAACCACAAGCAAAACAGTTGCCAGTGAAATAGGAGAGGGAGCTCTTTAAACAAGGCTGGCTGCAGCTGGCCTCCGCCGCTCATCTGCAGGGCGTGAGCGCTTGGTCCATGCAGTGAAGCTCTTCCAACCTGGGTCAACGAAAACGGAGAAGAAATGGCCCAAGAAATAGATCTGAGTGCTCTCAAGGAGTTAGAACGCGAGGCCATTCTCCAGGTCCTGTACCGAGACCAGGCGGTTCAAAACACAGAGGAGGAGAGGACACGGTAGGCTGCCCTTCCCGGGGGGTCACTTTGGGAATACTATCTTCTTTAACTCTGAGGGCTGCAGGAAACTGAAAACACACCTGCAGCATCTCCGGTGGAAAGGAGCGAAGAACACGGACTGGGAGCACAAAGAGAAGTGCTGTGCGCGCTGCCAGCAGGTGCTGGGGTTCCTGCTGCACCGGGGCGCCGTGTGCCGGGGCTGCAGCCACCGCGTGTGTGCCCAGTGCCGAGTGTTCCTGAGGGGGACCCATGCCTGGAAGTGCACGGTGTGCTTCGAGGACAGGTAAGCATGGCCGGTGGTTGGATCCCTCCCACCTCTGAAGCTTCCTTTCTGCTCATTTTTTCAGGAATGTCAAAATAAAAACTGGAGAATGGTTCTATGAGGAACGAGCCAAGAAATTTCCAACTGGAGGTAAATGCTCTTTACTTTTTTAGTAAAGTAAATAATAAACGCCCTCTATGGATATCTCTCGCAGGCAAACATGAGACAGTTGGAGGGCAGCTCTTGCAATCTTATCAGAAGCTGAGGTGAGTGTTACAAAGGACAGACCGTCCCTGGCCCCATTTCTTATGCCTGTGTTTTCCTTGGCAGCAAAATTTCTGTGGTTCCTCCTACTCCACCTCCTGTCAGCGAGAGCCAGTGCAGCCGCAGTCCTGGCAGGGTAACGTATCCATTCTGGGCACTTCTCTAGTAATTCTCATTCTCTCCTTCTGTCTCTGTTTTAGTTACAGGAATTTGGTCAGTTTAGAGGATTTAATAAGTCCGTGGAAAATTTGTTTCTGTCTCTTGCTACCCACGTGAAAAGTAAGTGCATGCTTCATGATGTGTTTTCCCACCCCACCCATCAACCCTTGTGTTTGCCTTTTAGAGCTCTCCAAATCCCAGAATGATATGACTTCTGAGAAGCATCTTCTCGCCACGGGCCCCAGGCAGTGTGTGGGACAGACAGAGAGACGGAGCCAGTCTGACACTGCGGTCAACGTCACCACCAGGGTACCCTGAGCCCCACAAGGCCTCCACGCTGATATAATATTAATTTCTGTTTTTCCTTCTCCAGAAGGTCAGTGCACCAGATATTCTGAAACCTCTCAATCAAGAGGATCCCAAATGCTCTACTAACCCTATTTTGAAGCAACAGAATCTCCCATCCAGTCCGGCACCCAGTACCATATTCTCTGGAGGTTTTAGACACGTGAGTCTCATTCCAATGCTCTTTTTTTGTTTTAACTTATTATATCTGTTATTCTTGATTTCAGGGAAGTTTAATTAGCATTGACAGCACCTGTACAGAGATGGGCAATTTTGACAATGCTAATGTCACTGGAGAAATAGAATTTGCCATTCATTATTGCTTCAAAACCCATTCTTTAGAAATATGCATCAAGGCCTGTAAGAACCTTGCCTATGGAGAAGAAAAGAAGAAAAAGTGCAATCCGTAAGTTGTTTTTTTTAAGTTTAACATGAGACCTCACTCTGTCCCCGCTGTGTTTGGCCCCTAGGTATGTGAAGACCTACCTGTTGCCCGACAGATCCTCCCAGGGAAAGCGCAAGACTGGAGTCCAAAGGAACACCGTGGACCCGACCTTTCAGGAGACCTTGAAGGTACTTGCTGGACAGATATTCCTGTGCAGAGTCCCAGCTGACCATCTCTTCCTTGCCTCTGCAGTATCAGGTGGCCCCTGCCCAGCTGGTGACCCGGCAGCTGCAGGTCTCGGTGTGGCATCTGGGCACGCTGGCCCGGAGAGTGTTTCTTGGAGAAGTGATCATTCCTCTGGCCACGTGGGACTTTGAAGACAGCACAACACAGTCCTTCCGCTGGCATCCGCTCCGGGCCAAGGTGATGTCTGGTTTTGGACTGAGTGCCCTCCATCCTGTCCCTAAGCTCTGCCTCTTGTCCCCAGGCGGAGAAATACGAAGACAGCGTTCCTCAGAGTAATGGAGAGCTCACAGTCCGGGCTAAGCTGGTTCTCCCTTCACGGCCCAGAAAACTCCAAGAGGCTCAAGAAGGTCAGTGGCCTCCAGCTCCCTGGACATTGTCTGGTTTGACAGTGAATACTGGCTTTCCTTCCAGGGACAGATCAGCCATCACTTCATGGTCAACTTTGTTTGGTAGTGCTAGGAGCCAAGAATTTACCTGTGCGGCCAGATGGCACCTTGAACTCATTTGTTAAGGGGTAGGTATTCGATGTAATCAAATATTTATTGGCAATGATTGCAGGGTTTGTGTTCCCTCTTCAGCTGTCTCACTCTGCCAGACCAACAAAAACTGAGACTGAAGTCGCCAGTCCTGAGGAAGCAGGCTTGCCCCCAGTGGAAACACTCATTTGTCTTCAGTGGCGTAACCCCAGCTCAGCTGAGGCAGTCAAGCTTGGAGTTAACTGTCTGGGATCAGGCCCTCTTTGGAATGAACGACCGCTTGCTTGGAGGAACCAGACTTGGTTCAAGTAAGTCTGAGACATTGAGCCCAAACGTTTATGACCATGGCTAAATTGTCTTCCTCTCTTACAGAGGGAGACACAGCTGTTGGCGGGGATGCATGCTCACTATCGAAGCTCCAGTGGCAGAAAGTCCTTTCCAGCCCCAATCTATGGACAGACATGACTCTTGTCCTGCACTGACATGAAGGCCTCAAGGTTCCAGGTTGCAGCAGGCGTGAGGCACTGTGCGTCTGCAGAGGGGCTACGAACCAGGTGCAGGGTCCCAGCTGGAGACCCCTTTGACCTTGAGCAGTCTCCATCTGCGGCCCTGTCCCATGGCTTAACCGCCTATTGGTATCTGTGTATATTTACGTTAAACACAATTATGTTACCTAAGCCTCTGGTGGGTTATCTCCTCTTTGAGATGTAGAAAATGGCCAGATTTTAATAAACGTTGTTACCCATGTCCTCCAGTGCTTATCAAATGAGGTAAAAGGCCG